CAGAGGTCTTAGCTAACCTCCACCCCAAAGAGGGGCACAGGAACGATGGGGGAAGAGGCACTAGGATGTAAACCATGAGCAGTCTGTCATCTTTGGATTTCATCAGTCAAACAAGCAAGAGGTACAAATGACAGTTGTAAGGAGGCATGGCATTGGTACATGTAACGCACTCAATAAATTTGGTAAATGAATAAATAAATGGTTTAATGAATAAGGTTGATCATTTTAGGTAGGAGGTGAAGAAGATCAGAGGGCACTGACCAGGCAAATACAGAAAATAATGGTGGTACAGGCTGGGCGCAGTGGCTCACGCCTGTAATCCCAGCACTTTGGGAGGCCGAGGCGGGCGGATCACGAGGTCAGGAGATTGAGACCAACCTGGCTAACACAGTGAAACCCCATCTCTACTAAAAATACAAAAAAATTAGCCGGGCATGGTGGCGGGCGCCTGTAGTCCCAGCTACTCAAGAGGCTGAGGCAGGAGAATGGTGTGAACCCGGGAGGTGGAGCTTGCAATGAGCCGAGATCATGCCACTGCACTCCAGCCTGGGCGACAAAGTGAGACTCTGTCTCAAAAAAAACAAAATGGTGGTACAAAGAGGAGTATGTGTCCTATGGAAGGCAGGAAACCTACTTAGTGATAGTAATTACATAATAGTCTTGATATTGCTTCTGGACCTTGCAGAACCTAAAATGTTTCGTCTCTGCCCTTTACAGAAGAAGTTTCCCCAATCCAGGGTGCCTCCACATTGGATCACTATAGTGCTGCTAATAATCGTAAAATTAAAAGGACAGGACTTGTGTGGACCTAAAGGCTAGCCCTGGACACTAAGGCCTCAAAGAAAAGATAGAGTTCTGGATTCTGAGTTGTCCTAGAGCTTAAGGGCCTTGATATTCATTGGATGCAGAGCATGTCAATCTGATGTTTTCAGCAAATGAGCTTAGAGCTCACTGAGAGCCCCTCCTTGACCCTTCCTGTCCCGCCCCCTGTCACTTACCAACCCGAATCTTTCCCGCCTTGTCTAAGTCCTCTCAGGCCAACCTCAGCGGGAGGCTCCTGGGATCGGCTCCCTGCCCTTCCCACCTTAGGGTGTCCTCAGAGACAGACTTTTATTCCCTCAGTAAGGAGACAGACTCTTATTCTCTCAGCAGCCCAGCCCCTCACCTCCCCTCAGCCACAGCCACATCAGTGGCCACCGTCTTCACCGTTGTCACCTCAGCCTAGTCGCCACTCCAGTTGAGGCACTGACTGGCGTCATGTCTGCCACAGGGGATCAAGACCTGATCCAAGAGGACCAGGAGGCTCCAGTGAACCAGGAGGGAGCGCAGGCCGAGGCCGTAGGTGACCGGGAGGGCGGTGACTCTGGCCCCGACAGTGGCAACACTGTGGCCGGAGTCGCAGGGCCCATGAGAGGCCTCGGGGAGGAGGAGGGTGAGCAGGCGGCAGGCTTGGCCGCAGCCCCCGGGGGTGGGAACGCCGAGGAAGACTCAGAGATCAGGATAGTAGTGGAGATGGTGGAGGAGGAGGAGGATGAGGAGGAGGAAGAGGAGGAGGAGGAGGAAGAGAGGAACGAGGCGGACAACTTCGACTTGGTCGCGGCCGCCCGTCGCTACCCCATAAGAGGCTTTCGCATGGAGTTTCTGGACATGGTCCACTCCCTTCTCCTCCGCATCTATCACAACGACCACATCCTGATCAGGATGCGTGGCGGCCGCCTGATGCGGAGGCGCCGCACTGCGGCGCCCAGTGGCTCAGAAGAGCCCCGGCTGTTGCTGGTGCATGAGAGGCTGGGCGTGGGGGCCGCGGGTCCTGAGGGCGAGGGCCTGGGCCTGCTCCAGGAGGCCGCGTTGGTCCCAGAGCCTGAGGTGCCAGCAGACCTGGCCGAGATGGCCAGGGAGCCTGCAGAAGAGCCCGCAGAGGAGGCCTCAGAGAAGCCCACAGAGGAGGCCGCAGAAGAGCCCGCAGAGGAGGCCTCAGAGAAGCCCACAGAGGAGGCCGCAGAGGAGGAGCTCGCAGAGGAGGCCGCAGAGGAACCGGCCAAAGAGGAACCGGCTGCAGAGGAGGAGTCCGCAGAGGAACCGGCCACAGAGGAGGCTGCTGCCCCTGAGGGTGAGGAACAGGCTATCTGCAGTGGCGGGGAGGGTCCCAACATCTGTATTATTCTTCGCTAAAGAAGTCACTAAATATCAGCATGAAAAGTGGGATGAAGAGGCCCAAGATGCTGCAGGCAAGGAAGAGAAAGAAGAGAAAGAGAAGGATGCTGAAAACAAGGTGAAGAACTCCAAAGGGACCTAGACGCAGCAGAGGGGAAGCTGAGAAAATCCAGGTATCGGTGTATAGCTTTGAGAATCACTCAACATTGTTTATTTTTTTCTCATTTCATTCTGTAGTTGGGAAGAATAGAAAGAAGATGAAGAAAGAAGACTCTGTTGTTCATTGTTTTTATTTTATTTTATTCAGATGCCTGTGAGAATTTTAACACATATCATTCCAAAGTTCATTACCTTAAAAGTGATATCTAGTGACATCTAACTTTTATCTTTCACAAATGTATTTGACAGTGTTTGTTCAAGTTAGAAATAAAAGTTTGTTTTAAATGAATAAATTGAAACATGGGGAGATTTTTCAATAAATAATTCTGACTCAAATCTCTCTTTTACCTCTTTGTTTTGGCCCACCATACCTTCATTGAAAGGTATTACTTTCCACCATTTAGTAAGACTGTTTTAAATTCTTTTACTGCAGCCAAAAGTCAATTAAAATGTCAAGTTTAAAACCATTTTTGCAAAGAGAGAGATGGGGCTCAAGTCTTTAGAGCTGTACTGTCTACTACCTTAGTCACTAGTAACGTTGTGGCTGCTGAGCACTTGTAATATGGCTAGTCTGTTTGATATGTGCTGTAAGTGTGAAAATAATATTGCATATCTTACTAATGATTTTCATACTGATTACATGTTGAGATGATAATACTTGAATTAAAATGAAATGTTAAAGTTTTTGTTGGTTTCTTTTTATTTTCAAATGTGGC